AATTATTAGTTACATTAGATATTTATTCACTTTCTGTATTTCTTCTATTTTATAACTTTAAAAGAGTCAAGAAATAAATTGGGGGTGGGGTGGTGAGTGGAGTCAACTCTGGGAAGGTTTTTTGTAAGGGGTAGCAGTTAGGAATGCTGTTCTGGAAGCTGTATGGAGCACTGGAGGAGGAGCAACTGGGGAAACAAATCCTACAAGAATTTCACAGGAGGGGCTCCAAGACCCATCAGGTTCAGCCCCTGGGCAGGTATATGCAAAAGCACATGCCAATATATGCAAATAAGTTAGGATCTCCTGGGGTTTCCTCACCTTGGGGGTCTGTCTCTAATGGTTGTGACCAGGATGGTGGGCAGGCCCCAGGGCTTTGGGGTGCTGGCCTTGGGCACTCACAGCCTGGCTTTTCTGGGAGCCTGCAGTCCTGCAGGGGCTGAGGGTGGAGTATCATCTGCTAATCCCTGGCCTGCTGAGTCCACCACTCTCCCTGATCCCCTCACGCTTACCCTGGATACTGGCCACAGCTAATCTCCACTCCTGGAGACTCAAGGGCTGGCAGACAGTGCAGTGCCCTCTTCCCTGAGGGTTCCAGGGAGGGGAGATCCCTCTCAGCATCCAGATCCTCCTAACGGCAGATCCTAGAGTCCTTGCCTAACACAGAGGAGAGCCTTGAGTCCCAGAGAGAGGCGGTAATTAGCCCAGGATTACACAGCCTGCAGTGGGCTCAGTAGCCATTTCTGGCCTGCCTTGGCCTGACTACCTCCAGGGAACCCCAGCTCCCCATCTGACATTTCCCAAGATGCCTGGCCTGTGCTAAGGCCTGGGAGACCACAGCCTTCAGGAAGGCTGGAAGGGAGTGGCCAGAGCACAGGAATTCTGGCACAGGCTCTTGTTAGAGCCTGTAGTTGCCAGGGTTGCTAAGGAGTGGGTGCCTCAGAATCAGGCTGCAATGGGCATTGTCTGTGCACAATGTTCCTTTATTCTGCTGCTGTCCATAATAAGGGCTCGTCCACCTCCCTTCCTCTTCTGCCCATTGAGCAGTCAAAGAACTGAAAGTCCTTATAAGCCTGTGCACCTGGGCCTGGGCCCTACAGATAAGGTAGCTGCTATTGGTGAGTCAGAAGCAGGGAGCCCTTGCTCTCTTGGGTGAGCCCCTTAGAACCCTCTGCCCCCCAGCTATGGCCCGCATCATTGACCTGGTGCCCTGGGACGATGGCTCCACACATGTGTATGCCTCCCCGGCCATCCTGCTTCCCATGGAGCGGCAGCGCAACCAGCTGGCGGGCGTGAAGCAGCAGCTCTACCACCCAGCCCTGCCCACCCTGCGCCACATGGACAGGGACACCGTCAAGGCCTGCCTTCCTGATGAGCACTGCCAGTCCACCACCTACTGCCGCAAAGGTTAGGACACCAGTGTAGGATCCCCTTTGGGGACACCTCTTCTCCCTTTCTCTTGTTTCAACAGATGAATTTGACAACGCCCATTTTACACTCCTTGGGGTCCCCAACAAACCCCTGCAGTGTTTGGTGAGTGTCCTTTGCCCTGCCCTTGGGTTTGCCCGCGCGGGCCTGACCCCCGTGGCCCTGTCAGGACATCACCGCCACAGGCCAGAAGCTTCGCAACAGGTACCACGAGGGAAAGCTGGCGCCCATCGCGCCAGGCATCAACCGAGTGGACTGGCCCTGCTTCACGCGCGCCATCGAGGACTGGTCCCACTTCGTGTCCTCGGCCGGGGAGTTCAAGCTGCCTTGCCTGAGGAAGCGAGGTCAGTCTACGGGCCGCTGAAGGAACTGCCGGCACCGCGCCCCTATCCCTGCTGCCCGCCTCAGTACTGCCTCAGCCAGAACCCCAGCCTGGACCGCTACGGACAGAAGCCCCTGCCTTTCGACTCCCTGTAAGTGACGCCACGCGCCCGGGGACCCCATAATCTCGTGCTCACCCGCCCCGTTCTTTCCCAGGAACACTTTCCGAAGCTTCGGCTCCAGCTACAGGTAGGGGAACGGTCCTGTCCCGCCCCACAGCCAACCACGTTCTCATCCGACTGCTGGGGACAGCCTCGGGGCTCCCTGACTCTGAAACCCCCCTGCCCCAGCGAGGCCTGGCGAGGAGGAGGGGCCCTCCTGGGAGGGCGCGAGCTGCTTCGCTCTGGAGAGATCCGCCCCTGGCAAATGTGCAGCCCACTGGGGTGGGGGTGGACGCGGGAGGGGGTCCACATCCCACCAGGTTTGACTGGAGGAGGCCAAAAGGATAGGGCGAGGATGTTAACTAGAAGGAGAGAAAACAGACAAATAAGAAACACAAGGGAGAGAGCCGAGAATCTGCCTTTTAGGGTGCGGAGAGGCCCTAAGGGAGGGGGCTAAGTGGTCTTCCCGGCAGGGTCGCCCCACAAGTAAAGAGATAAGATAAGAACAAGAGTTCTTATCTCCAAGATAAGCACCTCTTGCAAGAGGTTGCAGGATACTCAAACATTTTCATAACTAAGCCATCTCTCACCCTCCCGGCCCCACTTTGTACACTCCAGCCAGACTAGACTCCCCCGAAACCCAGCAGACCAAGCACTCTTCACACCTTTGCCTGTGCTGTTTCAGCGCCTAGATGGCCCTTCCTCCTCTGCCTGGAAAACTCCTTCGTGCCATTATTATTATTATTATTATTATTATTGAGACGGAGTCTCACTCTGTCGCCCAGGCTAGAGTGCAATGGCCTGATCTCAGCTCACTGCAACCTCCGCCTCCCGGGTTCAAGCAATTCTCCTGCCTCAGCTTTCTGAGTAGCTGGGATTACAGGTGCGCATGACCAAGCTTGGCTAATTTTTGTATTTTTAGTAGAGATGAGGTTTCACCATGATGGTCAGGCTGGTCTCGAACTCCTGACCTTATGATCCACCCACCTCAGCCTCCCAAAGTATTGGGATTACAGGCGTGAGCTACAGTGCCCGGCCTCCTTCATGCTCTTCAAAGCCCAGCCCAGATGTGCCATCCTCCTTGAAGTCTTCCCCCACCCTCTGCCTCTCCCCACCGGCTCACACTCCCTCCCATTGGTCACTACCTTTGTGTCCCTGAGTATCGAGTGCAATACTCAGACTATTGCACTGTCATTATTGACAGAAACCAGCCTTCCCGTCTCCCACACGGGGAAACGTTTCTGGGTTTTGCTACCATATGATGCCTAACAGAGTAGGTTCACTAAATGATTGAAAAATGGGTGAAGCTGTTCATAGTTAGGTATCAATGGGAGAGAAGGATGAGGCACAGTCAAAGGAGGGAGGTTAGCTTGAAAGCTAAGGAGGACAGCTGAAAATACAGAAAACAGGGAGCCACTGAAGTCTCCTGAGCCACATAGAGGCTGGCTGGAAGCTGTGTTTTCAGATCCTAGAGGGGAAAAGCCTGATTTTTCCCCTAGGACACCCTGGAAACCCCCACCTCACCCCTACTTCTCTCCACAGTCGTGTCAACTACCTGACCCCCTGGCATTAATCTCTGGAAAGGAGGCTGACTCCCAGGCTGCCGGACGGTGCCACCTCAGGTCCCCTGGCCAGACAGAGGACTTATGGTGGCACCAGCCATCTCCCCAGGAGTTCAGCCTAACTAGAAATAAACCTAATGCTCCCTTAGAGACACACGCAATTGTCTCTGTCTGTGTGTGTTGCACAG